TTTTATTTGAAGAAACCGTTGATCCATTGGCTCATCACCAGGGCAGCAATTATCAGTATATGGCATCGTTTGTAGCACAAAGACATATGGTTAATTGGGGGTTCTGTTTAATTGATCTCTTTGTTAACCAGAACTTTACAACATCTTAATACATTAGAAAAGTAACATATGATAAACATTTACTTTTAGTCATGTTCCCATTTATATTTAGAATGGGTCTAATCCATATTTTAAAATATATGCATACATGCTTTAAGTAGGATTAGTATTGTTTAAGTTCTAACTTATTTTATCTTCTAACATTGTTTATTTATTTTATCTTCTAACTGTGTTTATTTAGAAATATACCATGCCTGTAATCCTAGCATTTTGGGAGGCTGAGGTGGGCGGATCACGAGATCAGGAGATCGAGACCATCTTGGCTAACATGGTGAAACCCCATCTCTACTAAAAATACAAAAAATTAGCCAGGCATGGTGGCACACACCTGTAATTTCAGCTACTTGGGAGGCTGAGGCAGGAGAGTCGCTTGAACCCGGGAGGTGGAGGTTGCAGTGAGCCGAGATCATGCCACTGCACTCTAGCCTGGGTGACAGAGTGAGATTCCGTATCAAAAAAAGAAAAAATATATACAAAATTGACTACCTTGAGTATTCTTTTTTTTTTTTTTAAATAATAGAAAACCAACATCTCAAGTTTTATTTCAGTTATTGGCTCCGATTTTTTCTTTTTTCTACCCATGGAATGCATTGTAAATTTTTACTTTTATATAAACCAAGAAAATGAGTTTTGTTTTGAAATCCTTATGGCTCTCATAACTGCAGGCATGTCTAAATATGAGATTTGGAACATACCTCATAGAAAATAGCAAGACAATAAAGAGTTACCAAAGAATTACTGTAAGAAAAAAAAATTACCCATGTAAATGTTGAAGTCATATCCTGACTGAAGGAGGAAGTGGCAGGTCCCTGGGCTCAACCTTATCTGATGCTGTGCATTAGACAGCACACTGCTGACTGTTTTCAGTTGTTTCTGTAACAGCAGAAAGTGCACTCACTAGGAGTAGTCAGAATTCAAAATGCTCAAGAGAAAGCCATCCAATGTTTCAGAGAAGGAGAAACATCAAAAACCAAAGGTAAGGTGATTTCATACATAGTTAAATAAAATGTTTCCTTTGCTTTTTCTTTTCTATTTTATAGCGAAGCAGCAGTTTTGGGAATTTCGATCGTTTTCGGAATAATTCTTTATCAAAACCAGATGATTCAACTGAGGTTCGTAGTTTATTCCATTTTTATGAATGTTATATTTTGTCTTTTGTAAACAATTCTAAACTAGGCACATGAAGGAGATCCCACAAATGGAAGTGGAGAACAAAGTAAAACTTCAAATAATGGAGGCGGTTTGGGTAAAAAAATGAGAGCTATTTCATGGACAATGAAGAAAAAAGTGGGTAAAAAGTACATCAAAGCCCTTTCTGAGGAAAAGGTAAATATTCTCTGATAATCATTTGTATTTTTTCTGTACCTAACCTCTGATATGTTTTCTGAAGGATGAGGAAGATGGAGAGAATGCCCACCCATATAGAAACAGTGACCCTGTGATTGGGACCCACACAGAGAAGGTGTCCCTCAAAGCCAGTGACTCCATGGATAGTCTCTACAGTGGACAGAGCTCATCAAGTAAGGCTAATGAATCAGGGACAAGATCCTGGCCATGACAACTGTGAACTTCTGCTTTCATCAGGTGGCATAACAAGCTGTTCAGATGGTACAAGTAACCGGGACAGCTTTCGACTGGATGACGATGGCCCCTATTCAGGACCATTCTGTGGCCGTGCCAGAGTGCATACGGATTTCACGCCAAGTCCCTATGACACTGACTCCCTCAAAATCAAGGTGAGAGGACATCATATCCCACCTTCTGAATGAATCTAATGTGTATGGATTTCTTTGCCCTTAGAAAGGAGACATCATAGACATTATTTGCAAAACACCAATGGGGATGTGGACAGGAATGTTGAACAATAAAGTGGGAAACTTCAAATTCATTTATGTGGATGTCATCTCAGAAGAGGAAGCAGCCCCCAAGAAAATAAAGGCAAACCGAAGGAGTAACAGCAAAAAATCCAAGACTCTGCAGGAGTTCCTAGAGAGGATTCATCTGCAGGTGAGCAAATCTGTGTTCTGTTTGCTTTTGGAGACTAATTTGCTTTATATTTTTTGTCTTACAGGAATACACCTCAACACTTTTGCTCAATGGTTATGAGACTCTAGAAGATTTAAAAGATATAAAAGAGAGTCACCTCATTGAATTAAATATTGAAAACCCAGATGACAGAAGAAGGTTACTATCAGCTGCTGAAAACTTCCTTGAAGAAGAAAGTAAGTGTGTACACCTACTCTTCTCCCCAGCTACTTGTAAATGATTGCTTTTCTTCCATAATAGCACACATCTAGGTATTTTGCCCAATTTGCAGATGAGGCAAAAATTTGGAGATGAATTTCAAAGAAGTCGAACAGCTAGATGAGTGCAGAGATGGAGATTTAATCAAAGGGAGTCTGCTGTAAAACTCCTCCACATGTGCAAATTGGCCAATATGAAAGCAATGAATATTTGAAAATTGAAGTTTTCTGCTACTTCACCAATTTTCTCAAGGGCTTTGATTCAGTTTTCTATATCAGAAGGTAAAAGGCGAGAGGCTTCCATGGCTGCCTGTCAACAGGGTTTGTGGAGAGAAGGGGCTGGGAACCTGGGCAAGCAGCACTTTCAGCAATAAACAGTATCCTCAGGGGCCCACAGAGGGAAGATGGTTTCAGTGCCAAAGGCTTGAGTCCCCTTAATTTTTTCATTCCACTTCACTCATCACCTGTCTCCTTTCTATGCTAGCAAAAGAACAATTATTCATAGATGGTAAAATTATTTATAGAGCCGATGTAATTAAAAAGAAAAAAAAAGAAAAGAAACACCTGATGCAAAATTCTTCCATTGCAAGGTGAGAAGATGAAAATCCAAGTAGCTAAGTGGCTTTCTCAAGCTCACAAATCTATAATTCAGTCTCTTACATCTATCAGAAACATGTTCCGCCTTATCCTGGTCTCTGAAAACAAAACATAGTGTCTCCAAAGCATTAAATGGTTTTTGATGTTTGATATAAAAAAGGACATGTCCCAGAAATTATTCCCCTGCATAAAACTTTAGAAAATGATGCTTGAAGGTCACTAGAAGTTGATTACTTAATGACAGCCAGTAAGGTACAAACATACACAGAGCCAAATTCTGGGAGATGAAAAATGGAAAAAAAAAATACAGATTCAACCAGTGCTTCTTGTCAACACACTACTCTGAGATTTTTCTTATTTTAATCTTATGGTCTAGAGTAGTATTAGAATATACATGTCAAAAAGATGCATATTGCAGGTTAGGCTATTCTGACTGAAAGCTATTTATCTTTTATGAAACTGCTTTGCTCAAGAAATAAAGAAGAATGACTTCCATTTGTCAATAAGATGTCGAGTTCTGATGATTTGGCACCATACTGGCTGCATGCTTATTTTTATCTATTTTCTACTCTGTGAATCATATCTCCTACAACCATGCTAAAGATTAAACACACAACCTTCCTGTACCTTGAATGATAAAGACCTTGAGTATATGGTTATATAAAACTGAGACATTTAAAAACAAATGCATGTCACGTTAAACGTTAAAAATAGTTTGCCTTTCTTTTTAAGAATGGGACATGTAAATTTTCTAGGATATTATGGATGCATTTTATTTTGATCATTGAATGATGTCAGTTTGAGGAATGGCAATAAATTTCTAGTTTGGTGTTTCATTGTTAGATTGAGAACATAAAAGGATTTGCTTTGCTAATCATGCAATATAAAAGTTGAGCAAAATGGGCACATATCTTGAGGATAAGAGCTAAAATTTTGAGATAATGTAGAAAAGACAAGTCCTATGTGAGTCTTAAATATATCTAGAGAGACCAAGAGGATGGGGTACAAAACAGGGAAAAAAACCAGACTTCTAAGATTTAAAGCAAGAATTTTTCCTTTTCTCTTCTTAGCCCAAGATAGATAGCATTGTACCCACTTTGACCTTGAAAATGTAAACTGGATTACACTTTTTTTTTTTTTTGTATTGTACTTTAAGTTCTGGGATACACGTGCAGAACATGGAGGTTTGTTACACAGGTATACACATGCCATGGTGGTTTGCTGCACCCATCAACCCTTCATCTACATTAGGTATTTCTCCTAATGCTATCCTTCCCCTAGCCCCCCACCCCCTGACAAGCAGTGGTGTGTGATGTTCCCCTCCCTGTGTCCATGTGTTCTCATTGTTCAACTCCCACTTGTGAGTGAGAACATGTGTTTGGTTTTCTGTTCCTGTGTTAGTTTGCTGAGAATGATGGTTTCCAGCTTCATCCATGTCCCTGTAAAGGACATAAACTCATCCTTTTTTATGGCTGCGTAGTATTCCATGGTGTATATGTGCCAGATTTTCTTTATCCAGTCTGTCATTGATGGGCATTAGGGTTGGTTGCAATTCTTTGCTATTGTGAATGGTGCTGCAATAAACATATGTGTGCATGTGTCTTTATAGTAGAGTAATTTATAATCCTTTGGGTATAGACCCAGTAATGGGATTGCTGGGTCAAATGGTATTTCTGGTTCTAGATCTGTGAGGGATCGCCACACTGTCTTTGACAATGGTTGAACTAATTTACATTCCCACTAACAGTGTAAAAGCATTCCTATTTCTCCACATCCTCTTCAGCATCTGTTTTTTCTTGACTTTTTAATGATCCTGATTCTAACTGGTGTGAGATGGTATCTAGGTCACTGCTTGGTGGGAAGTAAAGATGCTTCTCCAACAAGCTGATGAAAGGGCTGGTATGTGGCGTTAGTGCTGATCACAGGATTACCTCTGGAGGAGGATAACCACCCTGGGGTTCTGCAATCCCAGCAAGACCAGCATAGATATTTGGAATTTGCTCCTGTGTTGCATTTAAACTGAGAGGAATTAGGTCATCGGTTCCCTCAACTGGGAATCTAGATAAGGTTATAGGGAGAAGAAAAATTGGAGTGAGATGCAGCTCTTGAAGGGACAAGAGAGCAGGATCTGTTTATTTTGTGCACATTTAGGTTTTTCTATTTATTATCTGAATTTAAAAATGTTTCATTTACTTTGGAAGTCAATATTCCCAAATAAAAAAGAGAACAGAAAATATGTGTGTGTGTGTGTGTGTGTGTGTGTGTG